GATGTGCAGCGCATAACGAGGAAAATACTGACCGGAGGGGGCCGGTCGTAGGGCTGGGGAGCAGGAGGAGGGCAAAGGATAGAGAGGGGGTAGATAGGGAGTAGATAGGGGGCGGCAGCCTCGGCCTCAGTAAGCAGGGGCTCAGGGAGCAGATGTCTGAGACTGCACCACGTCCGCTATTTTGAGGTTTGGCTTCTCTTACTGCCACGTGGTGCAGAGGGAAGGCGCCATTTGATGCGTCCAAATCCCGAGTGGGAAGAGAAGATACGGATGAGGGAGATGGATGTGTCTGTGGTGACTCTTGGGCACTTGTGCCGTTCAATCCTGTCACTCTCAAGCTGAAGAACCCAAAGCAAACGCCAGGTTTACAATACCTGCACTATCACTCATTAGTGGGAGGGTCAGGCGCCACCCAACTCTGGGCTTTTATTGGTCATGTCAAGAAAAAAGCGAGAGGGACAACTGGGAGCCTCCTTCTGATTGGTGGATTCCTGCTAGCCCTCAAGTCAATCAGAGTAGAATGTACCGCCCTCCTTCCCACTCTGGCCCCCGCGGGAGACATGTTAGGTAGCGGGACGCCAACCTTGTCACTCTTCTGAGACCGCCACCCAGTAACACGCCCTGCTTTCCTCCGCCGCCGCCGTCTCCTCCATCAACTGTCTCCTTCTAACATGTTATTGCAGTTAATAAAAAAGCGTTCTTTTCTTCACAAAAGCAGTTGTTTCATTGTATAATGTGAGAAGTCTGCGTTCAGGCGGTTAGACGCAAAGGAGTGGAATAAGTGCCCTGTTCAGCCTGCCAACCTTCGGAACCAGCCAACAGACTCGGTACTGACTGCCATGATCCAGTAAGCACCCGACTCGGGTCTCTGGCAGCCTGAGTGGATTTTGCGTGACTTTTGGTCCCTGGCGGCTCCTGTAGCGTCCCCAGTTACGGCGCCCATAGCAACCGGCTCCCTAGCTAGGCGCCCCCGGGTTGCCAGGGGCCGCACCAGCTTTCCCGTCCCGGGCCAGCGCAGGCGCTCAGGCCTCGGAGGCGGGGCGATGGCCACCTCCCACCGAGTGGCGAAGCTGGTGGCCTCCAGTCTCCAGACCCCGGTAAATCCCATCACTGGAGCGCGGGTCGCCCAGTACGAACGCGAAGACCCCTTAAAGGCCCTGGCGGCAGCGGAGGCGATCTTGGAGGACGAAGAGGAGGAGAAAGTGGCTCAGCCCGCTGGGGCATCGGTAATACTGGGGCGGGACTTGGGCTGGGACCTTCACTATATATCAAGTGTTTTCTCCCCACCAGGCTGATTTGAACACCAGCTTTTCTGGGGTGGATGAACATGCACCGATAAGCTATGAGGACTTTGTGAACTTTCCTGATATTCACCACTCTAATGAGGAGTATTTCAAGAAAGTAGAAGAGTTGAAGGCTGCCCACATAGAAACTATGGCAAAATTAGAGAAAATGTACCAGGATAAATTACATTTAAAGGAAGTTCAGCCAGTGGTCATCAGAGAAGACTCTCTTAGTGACTCTTCCAGGTAAGCTTGTAACTCAATGTTATTTGTGGAGTGAAAGTATAACATAGTTATTCTTCTCATTTAGATCTGTATCAGAAAAGAACTCCTATCACCCTGTCTCATTAATGACATCATTTTCAGAGCCTGATTTAGGCCAGTCTTCCTCCTTGTATGTGTCCTCCTCTGAAGAGGAGTTACCCAACCTAGAAAAAGAGTATCCTAGGAAAAACAGAATGATGACCTATGCTAAGGAGCTCATCAACAATATGTGGACAGACTTTTGTGTTGAGGATTATATTCGCTGTAAAGATACTGGCTTCCATGCAGCTGAAAAAAGAAGGAAGAAACGAAAAGAATGGGTGCCCACAATTACAGTACCGGAGCCTTTTCAAATGATGATAAGAGAACAGAAGAAAAAAGAAGAGTCCATGAAATCTAAATCAGATATCGAAATGGTACATAAAGCGCTCAAAAAACAAGAAGAGGATCCAGAGTATAAGAAGAAATTCCGAGCCAATCCAGTTCCTGCATCTGTCTTTCTCCCCCTTTACCATGATTTAGTCAAGCAAAAAGAAGAACGGAGAAGGTCTCTGAAGGAGAAAAGCAAAGAAGCTCTTTTGGCCTCACAAAAGCCATTTAAATTTATAGCAAGGGAGGAACAGAAGCGAGCAGCCCGGGAAAAGCAGCTGAGAGACTTTCTTAAGTATAAAAAGAAAACAAATCGATTTAAAGCCAGACCCATTCCTCGATCTACTTATGGTTCAACTACCAATGACAAGTTAAAAGAAGAAGAGCTCTATCGAAACCTTAGGACACAGCTGAGAGCCCAGGAGCATTTACAGAACTCATCTCCTCTGCCTTGTAGGTCAGCTTGTGGATGCAGGAACCCCAGGTGTCCTGAACAGGCTGTAAAGTTGAAGTGTAAACACAAGGTTAGGTGCCCAACTCCTGATTTTGAGGACCTTCCTGAGAGATACCAGAAACACCTCTCAGAACACAAGTCTCCAAAACTCTTAACAGTGTGTAAACCATTTGATCTTCATGCATCTCCACATGCATCTATTAAAAGAGAAAAAATTTTGGCAGACATCGAAGCAGATGAAGAAAATTTAAAAGAAACACGTTGGCCTTATTTGTCTCCAAGGCGTAAGTCACCAGTAAGATGTGCAGGTGTAAACCCTGTGCCTTGTAACTGCAACCCTCCCGTGCCCACGGTATCTTCCAGAGGACGAGAACAAGCCGTAAGGTAAGTAAGTAGGACGCAGTACTGACTGACTCAAGTGGATTAAGCCTTAGTTTGTTACCCTCAGGAGATCACTTGAGGAAAAGAAAATGTTGGAAGAAGAGAGAAATCGGATCCTAACTAAACAGAAGCAAAGAATGAAAGAATTGCAGAAACTCCTGACAACCCGGGCTAAGGCTTATGACTCACATCAAAGTTTAGCTCAAATATCTAAATCCAGAGTAAAATGTCTCAGGTATCATGAAAAAATCTTGAATCTCCAGACCATTTAAAATTCCATTGCTTTTCTTTAATTTTAGAAAGAGCGAAAAGGAAAGGATGAGAGAATACCAACGAGAACTAGAAGAAAGAGAAGAAAAATTAAAAAAGAGGCCACTGCTATTTGAAAGAGTTGCTCAGGTTGTGTTTATTGGAATTTAAGAGCTATCGTCTTCTCGTCTAAAAAGGTTTGTCTTTCCTATAGAAAAATGCAAGAATGGCAGCAGAAAAGCATTATTCTAATACCCTAAAAGCACTAGGAATATCTGATGAGTTTGTTTCAAAGAAAGGCCAAAGTGGAAAAGTACTTGAGTACTTCAACAATCAAGAGACGAAAAGTGTCACTGAAGACAAAGAAAGGTAACATATATAAGATGTCTGAATGGCTTACCCCTTTGAAAGATTGATAAATTTCTTCCCCTAGCTTTAATGAAGAAGAAAAAATAGAAGAAAGAGAGAATGGGGAAGAAAATTATTTTATTGATACCAACAGCCAGGATTCTTACAAGGAAAAAGATGAAGCCAATGAGGAAAGTGAAGAAGAGAAATCTGTTGAAGAATCACACTGAATCATCAAGGTCTCCTCTCTATGCCCTTGCTGTTGTTTGCAGCGTCAGGGTGTCAGCAGCCGCATTTGTGTTTAGAACATCTGTGGGGACGCTTCTGATATGTGCAGGGCTGTTGATCAAAGTCATCTGTAGCCTGAAAAGCCTGAATCCAGCTGATTGGTCATTTGATCAGTTAGAGTAAGGCTTTGCCTATTCAGTTTTAAAAATCATTGTGTATTATCTGTTTGCAACTATGATTTTGTATTTTTAAAAAGTGAGAACCACAGCTGTCACAAACTGATTAGTTATAAAAATATACATTATTTCATTAATTTTACTGGAAAAAATGGCTTAGTATTGAAAGGAGAGAGAAGTATTGGTCTTTGGTGGTTTACTTTTTAAAAATTTTGGAAAGTGTGAATCAATAACTATTTTTAATTATACTATTTGCCCATTCTTTTTCTCTGCAGTGCATTTCACAGAATAAATCCTCTAACTTGTTTTGCTGCTCTGAGCCATTTTTAAAAGTATAGAAAAAACGCCGGGTATGGTGGCTCATGCCTGTAATCCCAGCATTTTGGGAGGCCGAGACGGGTGGATCACGAGGTCAGGAGATCGAGACCATCCTGGCTAACACGATGAAACCCCGTCTCTACTAAAAATACAAAAAATTAGCCAGGCGTGGTGGTGGGCGCCTGTAGTCCCAGCTACTTGGGAGGCAGAGGCAGGAGAATGGCATGAACCCAGGAGGCAGAGCTTGCAGTGAGCCGAGATCGCGCCACTGCACTCCAGCTTGGGCAACAGAGCGAGACTCCGTCTCCAAAAAAAAAAAAAAAGTATAGAAAAAAATGGATACTTGCAAATTTACATTTATTTTTGCACTGAGAGTTTACTGTTAAATTGTCTACACCATCATCCCTTTTTCTTTTTATCCTTAGTTCTAGTCCAAATTATTTTTGATTTGTAAATTATTAGGAAAGTTTTTATACTAGTTTTTTTAACCCTATGTATTATTACAGATGGAAGTAATTATGGCATGTGTGAGTTATAATCTAAATTAGGGGCAAGTATCCCTTTTTTTATATGATGAAATTGTGCATAATAACTTGGCTAGGGCAAGTCTCCAAAGTAATTCAGATTTAACTCTTCACTGCTAGACCCAGTTGTGTTCAACTTTTTACATATTATTGCCAACACACTTTATCTCTCTGTGTACAGTGTTAATCTGATTTTATAAATCTATATTTTTTTCTTTAAGCAAATTTTTGTTTTAAAATTTGAAGCCAATCATAAAGATAATATAGCATAAGACATTTTCTTTTCTAAAAACAATCAGCATCATTTTAAAAGGATGAACTAATACAGGTGTATGTAATAGCAGTGTTTCCAAACTGGCAATTTATGCTTTAAATTTAAAAATAAGGTCATTTTTCTCCATCAGGGGCAAATGTTTACTTGTAATTTTCTTCCTACAGTTCGTGTTAAATTACTTTTTACTATTATTATATTGTAAACTCCTTGGGATTTGGCACCATTTAAAAATTCATCTTTGTATTCCCTTAATATTTGGAACAGTATTGTACATATGGTAGGTACTTAATAAAGGTTTGAATGAGTGTGTAGATGAATATGGTTTTTATATACTTACAGCTACTTCAGA